AAGTTGGCAGACAACTTCAAAACTGTGACACCACAGCTCACAATTCATTCATCCCCACACTGCAGACCAGTGGCTCCTCAAAGGTCCCAAGACCTGTGGTTGCTTCCAGATCACAAGGCCTCCTCCCTAAGACAGGGACCCAGCCAACCTGGGTCACCCCATTACTATTCTGGGCAATTGGCCACGACCATTCTGGATCCTGCCCTCCCGGGGCGTGCTGCAGTGACAGCCTACCAGCCTCTAGCCCAGTGCTTCCCTACCCTATCCTAGCTCACGGTAGAATCCCTGGAATTAAACCAACTAACCAACAAACCAAAAAATGCCCAGTCTTCACCCAAAACACTTACATGAGGATCTGTCCTGCTACACATCGGTGATTTCAAAAGCATTTGTCAAGACATTGAACTGTACATTTAAGATCTATGCATTTTACTATATGTAAATGATATCTGAAAATAAGTTCCCAGGGGACTCTAACGCAGTGTGAAGAACTACTGGTCTAGACCGAGGGCTCCAGCACCCAAGAAGACACCATGTGCCTCGTACCCCATCGTACACACACGTTTCTTGGGACTTCGCTCTGAACTGGAGCGTCCACGATTCAGGGGGCAATGAGATTCGACCCAAAGGCAGTTCATTTAACATCTGTTTTTCTCCCAGCAACCAGCTCGCCTAAGCTTCTGATTGGCTGGAGGGCACGGGGCCTTTCGCTTCGCGTTTTGTTTGTAGATTCTTATTGGTTAAGAAGAGCGTCAGTCTCCCACCGCGTAAGAGTGTAGTCGGCGTTGAAACTCGGCGGCGACTGGTCCAGCAGAACCAGGGACGGGGAGAAGGATCAAGCTAGCTCTTCATTGGTCCCTTCCCCTCGGTGTTGGCCACGAATCCGCCCCTCTCTCCAAGTTCCGTTAGCTCGCGGCTTCGCTCCTCTCCCAGACTCTCGCCCCCATTGGCTGCAGGCCACGCCGTCGCCCCGCCCCCCGGTCCTTCCAGCGCGCCAATTGGCGGCTGCGTGGAACGTGCCAGGGAGAGCGCGCCGTGCCCGCGGAGAGAGCGCGGCGCGGGAGGCCGGCGGCCGGCCGGCTGCATGGCGCGCTGCGAGAGGCTGCGCGGAGCGGCCCTGCGCGACGTGCTGGGCCGGGCGCAGGGGGTCCTGTTCGACTGTGACGGGGTGCTGTGGAACGGCGAGCGCGCCGTGCCGGGCGCCCCGGAGCTGCTGGAGCGGCTGGCGCGGGCCGGCAAGGCGGCTCTGTTTGTGAGCAACAACAGCCGGCGCGCGCGGCCCGAGCTGGCCCTGCGCTTCGCGCGCCTCGGCTTCGGGGGGCTGCGCGCCGAGCAGCTCTTCAGCTCCGCGCTGTGCGCCGCGCGCCTGCTGCGCCAGCGCCTGCCCGGGCCTCCGGACGCGCCGGGCGCCGTGTTCGTGCTGGGCGGCGAGGGGCTGCGCGCCGAGCTGCGCGCCGCGGGGCTGCGCCTGGCCGGGGACCCGAGCGCGGGGGACGGCGCGGCCCCGCGCGTGCGCGCCGTGCTTGTGGGCTACGACGAGCACTTCTCCTTCGCCAAGCTGAGGGAGGCGTGCGCGCACCTGCGCGACCCCGAGTGCCTACTCGTGGCCACCGACCGTGACCCATGGCACCCGCTGAGCGACGGCAGCCGGACCCCTGGTGAGCGCGGGAATGGCGGGGAAACTGAGATGCTCCTGCTGACTGCGTCTCCATCTCCCTACAGGCACCGGGAGCCTGGCCGCTGCAGTGGAGACAGCCTCGGGACGCCAGGCCCTGGTGGTGGGCAAGCCCAGCCCCTACATGTTCGAGTGCATCACGGAGAACTTCAGCATCGACCCCGCACGCACGCTTATGGTGGGTGACCGCCTGGAGACCGACATCCTCTTTGGCCACCGCTGCGGCATGACCACTGTGCTCACGCTCACAGGAGTCTCCCGCCTAGAAGAGGCCCAGGCCTACCTAGCGGCCGGCCAGCACGACCTCGTGCCCCATTACTATGTGGAGAGCATCGCAGACTTGACAGAGGGGTTGGAGGACTGAGCCCACTGCACCTGCAGCCACAGGCCCACCCCTCCCCACTCCCTGATCCCGTAGGTGGAGGCGATGGGTCACGAGCCATGTTAAGCACAACCGGCTCCTTGGTCCAGTTCTGCACCGGGGTGGGGCTGGGACCCGGGGAAGGTTTGAGGGCCCTTGCAACCCCCTCCCAGCAGTGGCTGGGCACTCTTTGCTGCCCCAGAAGCTGGTCCCCTATGGATTCATCTTGGCCTGACCCAGCCAGGTGGCCTTATTTCTTCCCTGTCACCTCCCCTCCTTGAAATCTGGGCCCTGGTGCCTGCTGAAGATTCCCTCTATCCCTGAGTACTTAGTCTTCTCCCCCTTCCCTGGGGCTTCTAGAGCTCTCTCTGCCCCTCAGGTCCTGGCCCTTGGGTCCTTGTCAACCAGAGGTCTAGGGAACCACAACCCTTATTGTCCTGGGTGGACCAATCCAAAGGCTAAGTGATAGTGACTCATCAATGTTGGGTCCTGTGGGGTACCAGTTTAGGTTCCTAAGTAATAGTGACCCTTTCACGTCCTGGAGCCCGAGTGGACCAATCGGAAGCCTAAGTGACGATGACCCTCGCATGTCCTAGGTCCCTGGGTGGACCCATCAGGACCCCAAGTGATAGTGACCCAGTGGTCTTTTAGATCCTCAGTAGAACAGTCCAGAAGCCTGAGAGACAGTGGCCCCTTGATAATCTGGGTCTCACGGGACCAGCTAGGGGTCCAGGTTTCAGTCAGTAAATAAGAGTGGTCCACGTCCTAAAGACACCTCTCCTTTACAAAGACTTGTGATGCTCTGGGGCTTCTGTGGCCAAGCCCCACCCTTTCCTGGTCATGGTACCCGTACAGCGTTGATGGCCACAGCTCGAAGGGGGGCTTTCGTGTCCCCCTGTGCGGTCAGTGTTTTCAGTACCACCTCTCTCCCGTGCCCACTTGGCTATTTACTTATTTATTTATTGTGTGCCAGTGATGGTGGGTGGGGGCTGGGCCTTCCCCGCCACCTCCACCCCTGTTGTGACCTGTCCTTCCGTACTTAATAAAGTGCGCGTGGGAGTGTTCACCTGTGTTTGAGTCTATGTTTGGGGAGGGA